CTAAAGTGGGTGGGATCACTCCTCTCTAAGCCATGAGAAACAGATCCCACAGCCATCCCAGCCCAATCTGACCCTCATCACCCATTCACTCTTCTAATTCATTTATTCATTCAACAAACACTCCCGTAGGCCTGTTGGGGACCATGTCCTGGGCTGGGTCCTGGCTGTAGCAATTCTCAGGCCTGTTTGTAACTCTCTTGTCAGTCTGTTACCCCACTGCTGGGCCCTTCTCCACCCAAGTTCCCTTCCCCCAGATAGCTCGAAGGGCTTGTGCTCATCCTAGGTCACTAAGTTTTCTCACTGAAACACAGGAGACCTTCTCAGTTCACCAGGTGACCTTGAGCAAGTTCCCCTCCCAAACCACACCCAGTGAATACTGGAGAGAAGAAAGCTGACAGAAGCCGGGCTGGGTTAGGCCTGGCTGTGGGGACATCTGAGGGCAGCTAGGTGTCTGCAGAAGAGGAGGGGCTGGTGCTGAGGCCTGAGATGGGAAAAGACTGCAGTGGCTGGAGCCTGAGTGTCTGGTTCTGGGTTGGGAAGAATAGAGCCTGGGACTGGCAGTAGGAGTGGAGAGGGTGGCACCAAGACCTGAAAATGGGGCAAGGGTGGGGGCCGGGGCAAGCTCTGAGCTGGCAGGGAGCCAGGAAGGTCACAGGATCAGGGCAAGAACTCAGTTGTCTCTGAGGCCCTGGAGAGGGTGCAGACCTCTGAACCACCTGTCCTACCTTAAGGCAGGTGTGTTAATGCCCCTCCCTGGAGCAAAGGGCTGACCAGGCCTACGGCAGAAAGGTGAAGGTAGACAGACAGCCTCCTTCCTGCTGCCAGTTGGGACCTGGGCCAGGCAGATGGGTACACTCTCCCCTCCCCACTCCATGGCTGTTCCAGCCTCAGCAGCCAGTTTGAAGGATTCCCAGGGGGTAGCCACCTTGCTTCGGCCTCTTCCAGGCTGGGAAGTGGGAGCCTGTGCCTTTAAATTCTCAGCAGGTTGAAATGGCTGATGACATCACTGGTTCCCGGGAGCGGTAGAGCTGGAGCCGGAGCCAAGGGAGTCCAGGCTGCCGGGGGCTGCAGACATGGAGGGCCAGAGCAGCAGGGGCAGCAGGAGGCCAGGGACCCGGGCTGGCCTGGGTTCCCTGCCCATGCCCCAGGGTGTTGCCCAAACTGGGGCACCCTCCAAGGTAAGACCCCTGAGACCCAGTGCCCCCCGCTTTAAATGGGATACCTGCTTGCCTGTCCTTTCAGGTAGGGGAGAAAGTGGAGGATGTAAGAGGGCACAACCTGGGCACAGAGAGATGTGACACCAGGATCAACTTAGAATCCTGGACTTGCTCTGAATGCTAGATTCACACTTGGTGAGGATGGACTATTCAACGGGGCTAGATGGGGAACCCTAGACCCCATCCCTTCATTTTACAGACAGAGAAACTGAGGCGCTGGGCAGAGAGGTACTTGCCTAAGGTCACACAGAGCTGGGCTTTGAATCTACACAGCCAGTCTCAGCTCCCAGCTCTTGCTCCTGAGTGGAGCTCTGGGAATGGGTAAGAGAACAGAGAGGGCTGTAACCAAGGGATCACTCTGAATCTTTGACTTGTCCTCCACAAGGTGGACTCAAGTTTTCAGCTCCCAGCAAAGAAGAACGCAGCCCTAGGACCCTCGGAACCAAGGTTGGCTCTGGCACCTGTAGGGCCACGGGCAGCTATGTCAGCTTCCTCGGAAGGACCGAGGCTGGCTCTGGCATCTCCCCGACCAATCCTGGCTCCACTGTGTACCCCTGAAGGGCAGAAAACAGCTACTGCCCACCGCAGCTCCAGCCTGGCCCCAACATCTGTGGGCCAGCTGGTGATGTCTGCCTCAGCTGGACCAAAGCCTCCCCCAGCGACCACAGGCTCAGTTCTGGCTCCGACGTCCCTGGGGCTGGTGATGCCTGCCTCAGCAGGGCCAAGATCTCCCCCAGTCACCCTGGGGCCCAATCTGGCCCCAACCTCCAGAGACCAGAAGCAGGAGCCACCTGCCTCCGTGGGACCCAAGCCAACACTGGCAGCCTCTGGCCTGAGCCTGGCCCTGGCTTCTGAGGAGCAGCCCCCAGAACTCCCCTCCACCCCTTCCCCGGTGCCCAGTCCAGTTCTGTCTCCAACTCAGGAACAGGCCCTGGCTCCAGCATCCACGGCATCAGGCGCAGCCTCTGTGGGACAGACATCAGCTAGAAAGAGGGATGCCCCAGCCCCTAGACCTCTCCCTGCTTCTGAGGGGCATCTCCAGCCTCCAGCTCAGACATCTGGTCCTACAGGCTCCCCACCCTGCATCCAAACCTCCCCAGACCCTCGGCTCTCCCCCTCCTTCCGAGCCCGGCCTGAGGCCCTCCACAGCAGCCCTGAGGATCCTGTTTTGCCACGGCCACCCCAGACCTTGCCCTTGGATGTGGGCCAGGGTCCTTCAGAGCCTGGCACTCACTCCCCTGGACTTCTGTCCCCCACCTTCCGGCCTGGGGCCCCCTCAGGCCAGACTGTGCCCCCACCTCTGCCCAAGCCACCCCGATCACCCAGCCGTTCCCCAAGCCACTCCCCGAATCGCTCTCCCTGTGTTCCCCCAGCCCCTGACATGGCCCTCCCAAGGCTTGGCACACAGAGTACAGGGCCTGGCAGGTGCCTGAGCCCCAACCTTCAGGCCCAAGAAGCCCCAGCCCCAGTCACCACCTCCTCTTCTACATCCACCCTGTCATCCTCCCCTTGGTCAGCTCAGCCTACCTGGAAGAGCGACCCCGGCTTCCGGTGAGGGGGCCCTCTCCCAAGAAAGGTGGCTGAGGACTACACCCTCATATGCCCCTGCCCTCAGGATCACTGTGGTCACATGGAACGTGGGCACTGCCATGCCCCCAGACGATGTCACATCCCTCCTCCACCTGGGCGGTGGTGACGACAGCGACGGCGCAGACATGATCGCCATAGGGTGAGGTGGCAGGGCATGTGGACCCCCTCCTGATCCCATGGCCACCCTGCCCCCACCCCTCCAGGTTGCAGGAAGTGAACTCCATGCTCAACAAGCGACTCAAGGACGCCCTCTTCACGGACCAGTGGAGTGAGCTGTTCATGGATGCGCTAGGGCCCTTCAACTTCGTGCTGGTAACGCACCCCTCACCCCCTGGACAGCCAGACTGTCCCCCAGCCACGTGGCCTCCCGCTGCAGGTGAGTTCGGTGAGGATGCAGGGTGTCATCCTGCTGCTGTTCGCCAAGTACTACCACCTGCCCTTCCTGCGAGACGTGCAGACCGACTGCACGCGCACTGGCCTGGGCGGCTACTGGGTGAGCCTGTGAGCAGGCCCAGAAGAGGATGGCGCCCATGAGCCATCCGACCCTGCCTCCCTAGGGTAACAAGGGTGGCGTGAGCGTGCGCCTGGCGGCCTTCGGGCACATGCTCTGCTTCCTGAACTGCCACTTGCCTGCGCATATGGACAAGGCGGAGCAGCGCAAAGACAACTTCCAGACCATCCTCAGCCTCCAGCAGTTCCAAGGGCCGGGCGCACAGGGCATCCTGGATCATGAGTATGGGCTGGGGTGGGGCCAAATAGAGCTTGCCCACATCTCTCCCATCCCCCACCCCAAACAGCCTCGTGTTCTGGTTCGGGGACCTGAACTTCCGCATTGAGAGCTATGACCTGCACTTTGTCAAGTTTGCCATCGACAGTGACCAGCTCCATCAGCTCTGGGAGAAGGACCAGGTGGGGTCCTTGTCCCCAGAAGCACACAGAGCTTGTCCAATCTGCTCTCCTGGACCCCCCACAGCTCAACATGGCCAAGAACACCTGGCCCATTCTGAAGGGCTTTCAGGAGGGGCCCCTCAACTTCGCTCCCACCTTCAAGTTTGATGTGGGTACCAACAAATACGATACCAGGTGAGCTCAGTCCGAGGAGGGACTGAGGGGAACCTGAAACTTGGGGTACCCCTGCTCACTGCAGTGCCAAGAAACGGAAGCCAGCTTGGACAGACCGTATCCTATGGAAGGTCAAGGCTCCAGGTGGGGGTCCCAGCCCCTCAGGACGGAAGAGCCACCGACTCCAGGTGACGCAGCACAGCTACCGCAGCCACATGGAATACACAGTCAGCGACCACAAGCCTGTGGCTGCCCAGTTCCTCCTGCAGGTGAGTTCTGGCCTCATCCTCCCCGCATGAAATGTGGCCCCCTGCCCCTGCCTTGCCTGGACAGTTTGCCTTCAGGGACGACATGCCACTGGTGCGGCTGGAGGTGGCAGATGAGTGGGTGCGGCCCGAGCAGGCGGTGGTGAGGTACCGCATGGAAACAGTGTTCGCCCGCAGCTCCTGGGACTGGATCGGCTTATACCGGGTGAGAGGGGCAGTGGTGGTCAGCGACTCAGGACAACACTGATTCCACAACACTGATCCCCCAGGTGGGTTTCCGCCATTGCAAGGACTATGTGGCTTATGTCTGGGCCAAACATGAAGATGTGGATGGGAATACCTACCAGGTACTTAAAAGGAGTGGGAGAGTCAGGGCAAGCCAACTTAGGCTTATACCCCTGGGCCTACCAGGTAACATTCAGTGAGGAATCACTGCCCAAGGGCCATGGAGACTTCATCCTGGGCTACTATAGTCACAACCACAGCATCCTCATCGGCATCACTGAACCCTTCCAGGTAAGTAGGCCAGACTGCTGGGCTGGGGGTGCCAGGGCGCCCCAGTGACCAGCATTTCCCCCAGATCTCGCTGCCTTCCTCGGAGTTGGCCAGCAGCAGCACAGACAGCTCAGGCACCAGCTCAGAGGGAGAGGATGACAGCACACTGGAGCTCCTTGCACCCAAGTCCCGCAGCCCCAGTCCTGGCAAGTCCAAGCGACACCGCAGCCGCAGCCCGGGACTGGCCAGGTTCCCTGGGCTTGCCCTACGGCCCTCATCCCGTGAACGCCGTGGTGCCAGCCGTAGCCCCTCACCCCAGAGCCGCCGCCTGTCCCGAGTGGCTCCTGACAGGAGCAGTAATGGCAGCAGCCGGGGCAGTAGTGAAGAGGGGCCCTCTGGGTTGCCTGGCCCCTGGGCCTTCCCACCAGCTGTGCCTCGAAGCCTGGGCCTGTTGCCCGCCTTGCGCCTAGAGACTGTAGACCCTGGTGGTGGTGGCTCCTGGGGACCTGATCGGGAGGCCCTGGCGCCCAACAGCCTGTCTCCTAGTCCCCAGGGCCATCGGGGGCTGGAGGAAGGGGGCCTGGGGCCCTGAGGGTGGGGTAGGCAGATGGGCCAAGGTGACCACCATTCTGCCTCAATCTTTTGCAAGCCCACCTGCCTCTCTCCTGCTGCTCCTCCAGCTGTATCTGCACCTGCCTCTCTGTCCTGGCCAGGGGTGGACAACTGGGGTCCCCCAAAACTCAGTCCTGGCACCTCAACTGTGACAATCAGCAAAGCCCCACCCAGGCCCCCATCTGGGATGATGGGAGAGCTCTGGCAGATGTCCCAATCCTGGAGGTCATCCATTAGGAATTAAATTCTCCAGCCTCACTCTCGGCTCTTTCCTACTTGTTAGTAGTCTT